TAGCACATTATTGCTAAGTACTAGAAATACTGTGAAAGTGGACCTAGAAAATTCTTATGATGGAATATTAAGCAGATATAAATTACTGCTTTTAAAATTTTTCCTAATGTGAATTTTCTAAGCTTTTAACCGTGAACATAGATTCCCTTTGGCAAACCACCTTGATTAAATTATAGACAGAATAGAATTTTGGTAATAGTTCCGAGTATGTATAATGTTAAAGGTGGTACTTAATCCGCAGGGAAAAGATGAATTATTTAAAAAATCTGGTTGATTAATAAATTCCTAGGGAATTGGTTAACACTGTAGCAGGCAGAATTCAGGAGAAGAAATAATAAAGACATTAAAATCACTTTTGTAAACTTTTTAAATAAGGGAAATTGATTAAAACAACGCGAAGTTGTAAAATGCCATATACTGCATACATTTTGTGGGAAAAAATGTGCATTTATCTGCTCACCAAATTATCTTATTAGCTAGCAGTAGAGCTCTTTGTGTGATGGGAAGATGGGATAACAGGCTGTTGTTACTGTACTGGTTTTTTTTTTTAATATATTTAAAAAAAAGAGTGTCTCCTAAAGTGTAAGCGCTATCATGCTGGACTAATGTTTTAATTTAATTTAATTGTTGTCTTGGTAGAGATGGGGTCTCGCTATTTTGCTCACGCAGATCTCAAACTCCTGACGCCCAGGTACACTCCCATCTCGGCCTCCTAAAATGGTGGGATCACAGACGTCAGCCACCGAGCCCGGTCACTTTTTTGTATTCCCCACAGTATTGATGTATATCTTCTGCGTTCAAAAGCAATTTTTTAAAGCCTCATAACGTGGTAACAGAATACTTTGCACATTACAAAATTCAGAACACGGAAACAAGAAGCTCGCTTTTTTTTCCCCCCTATTTCGGTTTGGCCCTTTAGATTTCCCCTCCCCCACCGGGGCGGGACTTCCCGCCGACTTCTTTCAGGTTCTCAGTTCGGTCCGCCAACTGTCGTATAAAGGCGCTGCCTCAGGCCAGAGGCCTCACAAAGCGTTGGGTGAGACTCCTCTTGCTCGTCATGTCTGGCCGCGGCAAAGGCGGGAAGGGTCTTGGCAAAGGCGGCGCTAAGCGCCACCGTAAAGTACTGCGCGACAATATCCAGGGCATCACCAAGCCGGCCATCCGGCGCCTTGCTCGCCGCGGCGGCGTGAAGCGCATCTCCGGCCTCATCTACGAGGAGACTCGCGGGGTGCTGAAGGTGTTCCTGGAGAACGTGATCCGGGACGCCGTGACCTATACAGAGCACGCCAAGCGCAAGACGGTCACCGCCATGGATGTGGTCTACGCGCTCAAGCGCCAGGGCCGCACCCTCTACGGTTTCGGTGGTTGAGCGTCCCTTTCTATCAATAAAAGGCCCTTTTCAGGGCCACCCTACTTTCTCAGCTGAAGAGTGGTAACACTGAGGA